GAGCTGGACGACAAGGACACAGTAACAGCACAAGGGGATTCATCTAAAGGGCATTCCGATGGAGCAGGCAGGCTGCGCCCCGAAAGGTGGGGAGAGGTTGGAAGCAGATGGGCAGGCACAGGCGAGCGTGCACTGCCTGAAAAAGTTTTCATGATGGCTCCAGCCTAATTTCCCAACGCTGGTCTCGGGCGCCACAAAACCTGGGCGGCCCGACCGGAGCCAGGTGCCAGCCTCAGGGCCGCCGGGCCCGGCGCAGCGTCCGGAATTCCTGCGATGTCTGGGGCGCGGCGGTGGCTCCTCCCCGCCCCCACCACGGCCTCCGCCGGCATTTTCCGGCTAGGAGGCCCGCCAGCCCTTCGAAGAACCGGCTCCACGCGCGGACGGTCGCGGCCGCCGCGCTTCCCGGGGAGAGAGGCGAGCGCGGCGCCCGGACCGCGGTGAGAGCCCTCCAGGCCCGGGCGCGCGGGGTGGGCTTCCCGGGTCCCCGCCCGAAGGCCGCGGCGCCCCTCCTCCTCCCCCTCCCCCGCCCGGGGCAGCCCGCCCCTCCCCCCGGCGCGGGCGGGGCTGCGGGCGCCGACGCGGAAGCGCGGGGCGCTAGGGCTGCGGGGGCGGCGGCGCGGGAGGCCGCGCGCGCTCCCCGGGCCGCAGTCGGCGCGGGCGCGGGGCGGGGCGGGGCGGCCGGGAGGCGGCGGGCGATCGCGCACAGGCCTGGCCGCCGCCTCGCCCCCCCTTCCCCAGCCCCTACCCTCCCTCGGCCTAGCCGTCCCCCTCCTCTCCCCTCCCCCGGGCGAATCACGCGCCCTCCTCTGACACTCGTAGCGGACCCGAGCTCCGAATTTATCCTTCACGTGACCTGAGGGGGTTGGGTGGTTGGCTGGGGACAGAGGGGGAGACGGAAAGGAGGGAACGGAATCTGCCGTTACCTGAGCAACAGGCCCCGCCCGCCGGCTCGGGGCTGGGGGGCGGGAGGAGGACGTCAGCACGTCAGCCGGGGTTTTGCGTTTTGATTGACAGTTGCTATAGCGACCGGGTCGGTCCGTCGCCATTTTGTTGGTTGGTTTTTTTTTAAACCCTTTCGCTTCCCGCCCGAATAATAATAAAAAGCCCCATTGGAGTGAGGCGGGGGTGGCGGCGGCAACCGCGGCGGGGGTATCCGGGGAGACTGCTGCTGTCGCTGCTGCTGATCGCGGCCCAGGTCGGCCTCAGAGAGCGGACACCCCGAGCGGGGGGTGCGGGCGCCGCCGCCGCCGCTTCTGCTGCTGCTGTTCCTGCTGCTGCTGTTGGTGCCGCTGCCGCCGCCGGCGAGCAGGCGGGACCGGTGTGAGTGCGAGTGTGTGTGCGAGGGAGCGTGTGCGAGGGCGATTGTGCGCGCGAGTGTGCGGGTGTGTGCGAGTGTCTGTCTGTCTGTGCGGGGACTCGGGGGCGGGCGGTTCGGGCTCTCCTGGCGGAGGAGCCGCCGCCGCCGCCCGGGCCCCGGCGCTTCTCGCTGCGCAGGTTCGGAGCGCGCGCCATTTTGTGAGATTTACAAAATCCTCCTCGGGAAGAAGCCGCCGGCAGCAGCCGCCGCTCGGCGCCCGGCCTCGCCGACGCCGCCCTCTGCGCCGGGCCGGCCGTGCGGCCCCGCCGCCTGGAATCGGGGCCCGGGGACTGCGGTATTTGCCGGGGAGGGGGCTGTCGCCTCCCCGGCCCCGGGCGCCGCTGGAACCGCGAGCCGAGGAGAGACTGAGCAGGCTGCGGCGCGGCCAGGAGCCGGAGCGCCGGGGGCGGAGAGAGGCTGCCGGGGCGGCGCTGGCTGCGGAGGCCGCGGCGGGAGCGCGGCGCGGGAGCCCGAGGCTGAGACTCACCGGAGGAAGCGGCGCGAGCGCCCCGCCATCGTCCCGGTGAGTGTCCGGCCCGGCCGCGGCCCCGCCCGTCTCTTATCATAATCTGTTTTTCTTCACACAGTGTTATAGTTTTGCCGCTGGACTCTTCCCTCCCTTCCCCCACCCCATCAGGATGATATGAGACTTGAAAGAAGACGATGCATACAGGTGACTCAAGTTTTGAAATACAGTAAAACTCTATTTCCTTTAAACCTCACTTATCTTCTTGTAGGAGGAGAGACTTCAGCATGCAAACCTTCATCTGTTCGGCTTGCACCGTCATTTTCATTCCATGCTGCTGGCCTTCAGATGGCTGGACAGATGCCCCATTCACATCAGTACAGTGACCGTCGCCAGCCAAACATAAGTGACCAACAGGTTTCTGCCTTATCATATTCTGACCAGATTCAGCAACCTCTAACTAACCAGGTAAGTTCATGGAGTATCAGAAATGACTATTGTTAAGGTGATGCCTGATATTGTCATGTTACAGAGGCGGATGCCCCAAACCTTCCGTGACCCAGCAACTGCTCCCCTGAGAAAACTTTCTGTTGACTTGATCAAAACATACAAGCATATTAATGAGGTAAGACTTGATTTGTTATAATAACATCTATCTTTACAGTTAACACTATGTATTCTCATTTCAGGTTTACTATGCAAAAAAGAAGCGAAGACACCAACAGGGCCAGGGAGACGATTCTAGTCATAAGAAGGAACGGAAGGTTTACAATGATGGTTATGATGATGATAACTATGATTATATTGTAAAAAACGGAGAAAAGTGGATGGATCGTTACGAAATTGACTCCTTGATAGGCAAAGGTTCCTTTGGACAGGTAATTTAATGGAAAATGCTGAATTTCATTAGTGAAATAGAGAATTATTCATCTTCTCTTTTAGGTTGTAAAGGCATATGATCGTGTGGAGCAAGAATGGGTTGCCATTAAAATAATAAAGAACAAGAAGGCTTTTCTGAATCAAGCACAGATAGAAGTGCGACTTCTTGAGCTCATGAACAAACATGACACTGAAATGAAATACTACATAGGTAAACAAACAGGCAAACAGCGCAGTGTGCCCATAATTTAAAATGAAACTGTTTTCTCTTTCAGTGCATTTGAAACGCCACTTTATGTTTCGAAACCATCTCTGTTTAGTTTTTGAAATGCTGTCCTACAACCTCTATGACTTGCTGAGAAACACCAATTTCCGAGGGGTCTCTTTGAACCTAACACGAAAGTTTGCGCAACAGATGTGCACTGCACTGCTTTTCCTTGCGACTCCAGAACTTAGTATCATTCACTGTGATCTAAAACCTGAAAATATCCTTCTTTGTAACCCCAAACGCAGTGCAATCAAGATAGTTGACTTTGGCAGTTCTTGTCAGTTGGGGCAGAGGGTAAGTATTATTTCAGAACTTGTGAATTAAATTTGAAGTAATACTATTTTGAAATATATTTCAGATATACCAGTATATTCAGAGTCGCTTTTATCGGTCTCCAGAGGTGCTACTGGGAATGCCTTATGACCTTGCCATTGATATGTGGTCCCTCGGGTGTATTTTGGTTGAAATGCACACTGGAGAACCTCTGTTCAGTGGTGCCAATGAGGTAAATGATGTATTGCTTTACAAATTCTGTTTTACAGGTTTTGTTGTTTTTATTTTTAATACAGGTAGATCAGATGAATAAAATAGTGGAAGTTCTGGGTATTCCACCTGCTCATATTCTTGACCAAGCACCAAAAGCAAGAAAGTTCTTTGAGAAGTTGCCAGATGGCACTTGGAACTTAAAGAAGACCAAAGATGGAAAACGGGTAAAATAAGGATATATCTGTTTTGAGCCTTTTTAGAGAAAGCCTTTCATCTTCTCTCTTACAGGAGTACAAACCACCAGGAACCCGTAAACTTCATAACATTCTTGGAGTGGAAACAGGAGGACCTGGTGGGCGACGTGCTGGGGAGTCAGGTCATACGGTCGCTGACTACTTGAAGTTCAAAGACCTCATTTTAAGGATGCTTGATTATGACCCCAAAACTCGAATTCAACCTTATTATGCTCTGCAGCACAGTTTCTTCAAGAAAACAGCTGATGAAGGTACAAATACAAGTAATAGTGTATCTACAAGCCCCGCCATGGAGCAGTCTCAGTCTTCGGGCACCACCTCCAGTACATCGTCAAGCTCAGGTCTGTGCTGCTGCGGTTAGATTAGGCTTGGGCAGTTGTATTGTTTTGTGTTGTGATATTTCAGGTGGCTCATCGGGGACAAGCAACAGTGGGAGAGCCCGGTCGGATCCGACGCACCAGCATCGGCACAGTGGTGGGCACTTCACAGCTGCCGTGCAGGCCATGGACTGCGAGACACACAGTCCCCAGGTGAGCTCGCACGTGGTTCATTTGCTTGTGTCTGAAAAATCCTTTTAAAAATCTGTTCTTTCAGGTGCGTCAGCAATTTCCTGCTCCTCTTGGTTGGTCAGGCACTGAAGCTCCTACACAGGTCACTGTTGAAACTCATCCTGTTCAAGAAACAACCTTTCATGTAGCCCCTCAACAGAATGCATTGCATCATCACCATGGTAACAGTTCCCATCACCATCACCACCACCACCACCATCACCACCACCATGGACAACAAGCCTTGGGTAACCGGACCAGGCCAAGGGTCTACAATTCTCCAACGAATAGCTCCTCTACCCAAGATTCTATGGAGGTTGGCCACAGTCACCACTCCATGACATCCCTGTCTTCCTCAACGACTTCTTCCTCGACATCTTCCTCCTCTACTGGTAACCAAGGCAATCAGGCCTACCAGAATCGCCCAGTGGCTGCTAATACCTTGGACTTTGGACAGAATGGAGCTATGGACGTTAATTTGACCGTCTACTCCAATCCCCGCCAAGAGACTGGCATAGCTGGACATCCAACATACCAATTTTCTGCTAATACAGGTCCTGCACATTACATGACTGAAGGACATCTGACAATGAGGCAAGGGGCTGATAGAGAAGAGTCCCCCATGACAGGAGTTTGTGTGCAACAGAGTCCTGTAGCTAGCTCGTGACTACATTGAAACTTGAGTTTGTTTCTTGTGTGTTTTTATAGAAGTGGTGTTTTTTTTCCAAAAACAAAGTGCAAAGCTGCTTGAATCAGGAGGAGATTAACACACTGAACCGCTACAAGAGGGCAAAGCTGATTTTTTTTTTAACTTGAAAAGATTGCAAAGGGACATTGAAGTGTTTAAAAGAGCCATGTCCAAACCCATCTTCATGGATAGCTCAGAGGTATCCTCTTTTTGCTCCCCCATTTTAACTTGCCACATCCCAGTCACAGTGGGGTTTTTTTGTCTTTCTATTCAGCAAAAGTTAATATTCAGATGTTGGTCTTGGTCATTTGCCAACTAATTTTAAAGTAAAAGGCACTGCACATAATTTGCATAAAGGGCCCCATGAGGGTGTTTTTTTTTTTTCTTTTTGTCCCCCCCATCCCCCTTTTTTTTTGTTTTGTTCTGTTTTGTTTTGGGTGGGAGGGTGGGAAATTTGGGTTTTTAAGTCCTCTAAACACACTTGGGCACGGAAATGCAGTACTGTAAGGAAGAGGGACCTCCAGCTTCCACAAACACCATCTTCAGCTGTATGAAAGGGACGGTTGTGGTGAAGTTTGTCAGGCACAGTAAGCATGCTGAGTGGCGGGGATCAGAACTCTCCTATCTGAACCTACTGAGGAGCAAAGCAGCAATTACATGGGATCCTGTGGCTCTCCCGTTGCAGAGGCCACAGGAAGATAGGATGGAACGTGACTGGTCTCCTAACCAAGGTGCACTGAGAAGCAATCAACGGGTCGGTCGTGGCCAGTCCTGGGGAGGTCTGAGTGGTGGTCTTTGGGATAACCTTTGGCCTTATGGATTTGGACTCGAAATTAGAAGAGCCTACCATTTCAGATGCAATCACTTTTGGACATGCTTTTGCAGACAGTCCTTAATGCTGAAAACACAGAGAATGGGTAATTCAAGAGGCCTTTCTTTTAAAATAGACTTTTGTGACCCACTAATTGTAAGGTATTGCAAGGTCACTTTGCGTGTGTCATAAAGTTGACTTCCTTATTGGTTGAAGGTCACAGAAGTAGTGGTTTGCTTTGATGGAAATAGCTACAGCTGTGTCCCTTCCTGCTTTTTACTTTTTCTTTTGCTTTTTCTCGGCACGTGGTATCTCCACCATTTCTTCTGCACAAAGATGTCTTCTGTTCATCCTGAACATTTTTAAAAAATGCAGAATTTTATGTGACTGCTTTTTTGCCTCACAATTATGCTGTGAATTTTACAAAAATTTATTTTCTTTTTTGATAATTTATTGTACCAAAGCTGTTTTTATAGCACATAGATGTCTGTAACCAATAATGTAGCAGTTCTGCACTTTGACACAAGGTGTAACTAGACCATTTTTAAATGTCAGTTGAAAATTATGGCTGTACTATTGCTTAAACAAAACTGGAACTGTTGTTGAATCCATAGCCAATACATTTACAGCAATCTGTGTACTGAACATAGTAGATTGACATCTAATTCAAGATTACAACATCTGTTACATTCTAAGTGTGTTCAGGCTTCTGAAGGTAAAGGGACACTGGATCCAGAAGCTATGGAACCAGCAGTTGATTCTTGTATTCCTGATTAACCTACTTGTAAACTTGAAAGCAAGACCTTGATTGCACCAACAGGTCCAGAGTATGAGTGCAAGCAAAGCAGAACTCTCATGCGTGACCTGAGCAGACAGGCTGGTATTTAACAGGTGCCTCGTGTTGAGATTACGCTGCCTTAATGTAACACAGTCTGGCAGTTGCTAAATTTGTGTTCCCATTTTAAATTGACCAATTTTGGGGTGTGACACTTTTGAGCGGTTGAATTGGGAGAATGAAGATAAGTAATTTACCTGTCCAGGATCAAAAGAAGCCTAGAAAAGAAGCAGTAATCTACCTCTGCCGATAACCTGTTTAAGATGACTCAGCAGAACACCGCGTTTCATTCTATTGGTCAATTCCATGTGGCTGACTAGGTCAATTTTTTTTCTGAACAAAAGCAGGTTTTTATATGTAAACAGTGAGAAAAGAAAGGCTAAACACTATGTAAATGTGAATGGAAACTTGGAAATACTCGTTTTTATAAACTACAAAAACTTTTTGTTGTTTATCAGGAAATCCATATTTATTTTGTAATTAACTGTCAAGCCTGTGGATGATTTTTTTGAACTTGGTAGTTCATAAAGGTTTACAGTGAATAAAAGGATATCATCTTGAGTATAGCAATATCAAAAGGAATTCAGTAGTTACTGCTGTTTAGGAATATAAGGTTAAGATATCATATGGGTCAGGTCATTTTTTTTTTCTGTGCTGGTTGCCACATCTTAGCAAGCACCAAAAAACTAAAGCAGTTTTTAAACCGATATTTACGTAAAGAAAATCATAAAATCCAATGCTTCTGCATACTGTGTTATGTTACAGTCCAGTTTTGTGTGCTTTACTACACAGTTTGGTTACAGGACTTCTGTGCATTGTAAACATAAACAGCATGGAAAAGGTTAAATACCTGTGTTCAGATTGTAAGATCTAGTCCGGACTTGCTGTGTATATTGTAACGTTAAATGAAAAAAGAACCCCCCTTTGTATTATAGTCATGCGGTCTTATGTATGATAAACAGTTGAATAATTTGTCCTCAGACTCTTTACTATGCTTTTTTAAAAATTAATTTAAGAAAAATGTAAACATAGTAAAAATCTTCCTATGCAATTAAACTGGTCCAGGTCTGGTAGGTATAGTATCAAAGTTGAGTTAAATGTGTAAAAAGGAAACTATTTGAGATACATTGACATAGGCATCAGCAATCTCTGAAAGTAAAAATTGGAGGTTTAACAGATCATTTTGATTTTTCACATTGATTTTTTTATTTGAATGTTTACATAATTTTGTGATTCAAAATGCTCATATTTTAGTTGGTAGCATTTCGACTGGATGTGAGGGTCTGATGGTTTTCTCTGATATGCTTTGACGTGCTTGGATGAAGGAAGGAATACGAATACTCATTCTTCCTTCCCTAACTCCTCGTACGGGGCCATATCAGAATTCTAGAATTCTTGCCACTGTGATTCAATTGCTAACCTAAAGTCTTCTCTTTTTACAAATTCACCTGCTTCAGTATATATTAAGGTGGCTTTCGAGAGGCAAGATGCTTATTTAAAAGTTAAGCGTGAATCTGTAAAATTAAGGTTGGTTGCGTAAAGTTGAAGTTAACCACATGTAAGAAAGGAAAACTTCCATTAGTTTTCTTCTTAGGGTGTGAGAATTTTACCTAGGCACATGGATATTGGGCTGAAAAAAAAAAACCGACATTTTTATTTAAAACTACATGTAAAAAATCATGAAAGATTCAGTAATTATGTTAGGCTCACAAGTGACCATTGAGTTTGCCCCTGTACTGCTTCCCAGCTTTTGTGGTGTTGAACTTTTCTGTTCTTCCAATAGGGAGATACATAATCAAAATACACACGAAGACGAGATAGCAGGCACTCAGTTCTAGGCCAGTTTCTCAGTTTCCTTTGGGCCTGCCTTTATTTTGATAGTCGCAGAATGCAGGTTCAGATGCGATCCGGTGCATTCTGGGTGGTATCCCCATAGACAGAATACAAGTTCAAGACTCATTTTTATGTCCATTTTTATAGTGGTAGACTGTATGTAATAGACCAGATGGTTCATTCCAAATACATGACTTGGTCTTACTGCTATATATGAAGGAAGTTTGAAAATGTAATGGGGACAAAAGCCGTGCGTGACTTCGGTATACCCAGACTTCATTCAGATTTCTTAAAAATCTGCTAGGGATGTCTGTTGACCAGACGTTGGAAAACCTTTGGTGTCAGGGAGAGTAGAGGAGAAGTTCTGATTTTCATAACCCTGGTTTCTTATCTAGGCCTGTTTCCTTGCGTGAAAACATACATCACCAAGTAATTTGTAGTACAAAGAACAAGAGAAGAAACCCTAAGAAGATAGCTTATTTGTTATCCTCCCTTTTAATGACTAACCTTAATCCAAATGAATCCACTGAGAACCAGCCTGTGGATGCCTACTGGGCTTTCACCCTGGACCAGGAATTTTTGACGTATGCCTGTGTTGAAGGCACTGGATGCTTGTTTTGTGGAAGACATGTTCATTGAGGTAAGTGGCTCATCGCTTGGTGTGTTTGGCTCTCTTTGGCATTATGCATAGCCAAGGTCCCAGATTTTGGCTGCTCTCAGTGGGTGTTCTTGCATCAGAACTTTAAAAAAAATAACACTACCTTAACACTGAGACTGTCAGGTATTTGTCAGTATTTATTTCTAATTTCCTACTTTAAATCTTAGGAGACAAAGTGTTTCTCCAACTGGACGCTGATTTGAAACACAACTAGAATGCTACAGGTCTCTCTTCCAGTATGCAGCTGCTGTACCTGAAAATTTTTCCCCATAATTTCCCATCTTTAGGGTATGTCCCTGTTATCAGGTGTGGAATTAATGTGGGTAAATTTCCATTTCAGTTGAATTTCCTGTCATCCCCAGCAAAACCTGTGAATCCTTCTTCAAAGCATAGAGGAGGCAGAGACAAGTCTTAAACCGGCTTCCCTTCGCTTTTACCAGGTAGCCTGGTTCAGTCCCAGCTGGGTCCTGAAGGAGCACAGTACTAGAGCCTGAGTCATGTTGACTATTAATAAAGTGCATTAAGTTTGGGTCAGGCAAAGTGGTGGCAAAAGTTCATGATGCAGGACAGAGGAAACAAGTGGACAAGACAAGTGGAGCCCAGCTCTGTTCGCATGGGAGGCCGGGCGATGCTGGCATGGGTGTGGTTGGCCGAGTTCTCATAGCTAGAGAAAGGCCGTGTAGGTATAAGTGCTTAATGTTTCATCTGTCTGAAAGACCAGCTATTTGATAATCTTCCCGATTAAATTTCTAAAATTGCTACTTTGGGAATTTTTTTCTTTATTCTTGTAAAGTTTTGCTTCCATTATATACTCATTCATTAGTCAGTGTACTTGCCCCTGAATTCCATATCTGAAACTGCAGTCACGGGAGATTCAGAGCCAAGGGCAAAATAAAGTGGCAGGCACTGGGTGTGTGTGGTAGTTCTGCACTAGGGTGGCCAGGAAGCAGCCAAGCAGGTGTGCCGGGCAGGGAGTTGTTAATGAACACCCAGGCAAGAGGACGGGCCTGAGCCTGAGTGTGGCCAGCAGAAAGTGTTGAGTTGCTTAAAAGAGACCCTGGGAGGATGAATTTGGAATCATCATCCACTCACTGTTGGACAGAAAGACTGCAGAGAAGGGCACTGCTGGGGTGGGGTTTGTTAACTCCCTCTGAAATGAAAGAAAATACCTCTAGTGGCATGAAACGGCTAAGTTTTTTTTAATGTTACTTCTTTAATTTTAGAGACGGTGTCTGGCTTTGTCACGCAAGCTGGAGTTTGGTGGTGTGATTGCAGCTCACTGCAGCCTTAAACAACTGGGCTAGGTGATCCTCCCATCTCAGCCTCCCAAGTAGCTGGGACTACCTGTGCACACCACCATGCCTGGCTGTTTTTAATACGGGGTTTTGCTGAGTTGCTCAGGCGCTCCTCAAACTGCTGGCCTCAAGTGATCCTCCAGCCTGGGCCTCTCAAACATAAATAGGCTGGGCGTGGTGGCTCACGTCTGTAAAGATTTAAAGCGGAAAAGCGGAATGCAGTGAAATAGCATGAGAAAGAGCGTTTTTATGTACATCACAGACAAGCCTTGTTCTGCTGAAGAGGTGATGCCACGAGGTGGGGAGGAGCTCACTTCAGGCACCACTCCCACTTCCATTGCCCGCAAATCCAGGAAAGAAATGACTAATGAACTCTAGTGATCGCAAACTGCTCAATCGGTACTCATCAATTTAAAATGACTGTCCAGCCTTGCTGCACACTAAACTCATCTGTAGAACTTTATAAAACCACGGATGACCATCACACTAGCAGGATTTTAGATTCAGAGTTGGGGTGGGGCCTGGAGCTCTGTTTTCTGAAACTTTGCGGGCCATTCTGAACCTGCAGCCAGGCAGGACTCTGGCAAGAAGAGGCGTGTGGCTAATATGACGGAAGTCTGAATCCAAGGACTTTTTTTTTTTTTTTTTTTGGAGACAGTCTTGCTTTGTCTCCCAGGTTGGTGTGCAGGGGTGTGATCTCGGCTCACTGCAACCTCCATTTCCCAGATTCAAGCGATTCTCGTGCCTCAGCCTTTCAAGTAGCTGGGATTACAGGTGCACACCACCACACCCAGCTAATAGTATTTTTGATAGAGAGGGGGTTTCGCAATGTTGGCCAGGCTGGTCTTGAACTCCCGACTTCAAGCTATCCACCTGCCTCGGCCTCCCAAAGTGCTGGGATTACAGGCGTGAGCTACTTCACCCAGCCCCAAGAACATCTTGAAATGGAGTTTGATTACCAAAGTTTACATAGAGTAATGGATAATTAAAATTTTCAATTTATGGTGCATTACAAAATGTTATAAACAAGCCTCCGGGAAAGGCAGAAATTGCCAGATGTAAGTATATAAAACTTACACAGTTTGTTCCTTTTTGTTGTCTTCCCTTGTGGAGATGGGTCAGTGTAACATCCTATTCATTAATAGCTCTCAGATGTCCCATGAGAATGGCACATGTTATTTCCCAACAGTGGGAATGGAATTAGTTCCTTTATATCTCAGTCTCATCTGGTCTTGTAAGCCGGTGAAGGGTTTCCCAGGGCACCAGCCACCAGCTCTGTATAGTAGTTACAGTTTCCCTCTCTAGAATCCCAAAGAGGTTCAGATCCCACTGCTCCTCTCATTGGCTTCGTGACCCTGGGTACGCTGCTCAACTTGCGCAAGGATTACTGTCCGCTTTGTACAATGGAGATACCTATAGTGTCCACTTAGGAGATGCTGTGCATGCCTCAGTGAGGTAATGTCCGCAGAAAGCACAATGCCTAGTATGTAGAAAGTGTCCGATAAATATAATATGCGGCTAAACAGCGGAGTCCACAGCCTGAATGGAACTTCTTTTTCTACGTAAATACAGCAAACAATGCAGGGAAATGAGGTGGACAGTGTTCTCCGTGGAGGGCTAAACAGCATTGCTTTCCAGCTGACTTTTATTTTTGGAGTCTGGGACTAGGTGTTAACATTCCTTTACTAGTTGGTTTTGCATACCGCACAGTCCCTGCATCTATTTAAGAGTTTTGAGGTTTGTTGTGGGAAGTTTTTTTTTTTTTTTTTTTTTTTGAGGCGGAGTCTCGCTCTGTCGCCCAGGCTGGAGTGCAGTGGCGCGATCTCGGCTCACTGCAAGCTCCGCCTCCTGGGTTCACGCCATTCGCCTGCCTCAGCCTCCAGAGTAGCTGGGACTACTGGCGCCCGCCACCACGCCCGGCTAATTTTTTTTGTGTATTTTTAGTAGAGATGGGGTTTCACCATGTTAGGCAGGATGGTCTCAGTCTCCTGACCTTGTGATCCATCTGCCTTGGCCTCCCAAAGTGCTGGGATTACAGGTGTGAGGGAGTTTTTCGGTAGTTTGCTTTGCCTTGATAAACTATATGATATTTAAATGTTTTATAAGGATGGGTTTTCAGTAGAATTTCTCTGTACAACCTCAGGGAGACTGCCTGGAGGAATAACTGTGGTAAGGGTCTGTTTTTGAACAGGCATGGTCATTAGACCCTTGTGATCACGCATCCAGGGGCCAGTCCCCACCCTTTGCTCCCACTCCAAGGAAAGTCTGTTACATTTTTAGCCTTCAGAGGTTTGATGTAGATAGGAAGAGATGAGGGTGACAGAAATCAGCTCTTAAGTTTATAAATAAAACAGGGATATTATCGGGGAAGCTTTTGAAATGTAATAGGTTGTAACCCACATTTTGAAAGCAGTAAGGAAATAATTGCTGCTTTTTTCTTCTTCTTTATTCTGTTGACTTTGTTGATAATATTAGGTGACTACATCGAGCCTGGGTTCTCTCAGTATTAGCCTGTTATTCCTAAAGTATCATCCTCTCCTTGTATCAAATATAAGGACAAAAATGTCTTAGGATAAAAGTCTGTTTGTTTGCATTAGACTATACATGATTTGCATTACAATGGGCCGTGGATTTGGATGGATGATGAAGCTGAAACAAGGGACCTAATCATGGGATTTAACTGTTCACTTCAGGTAGATAAGATATTTCTGGGAGAAGTAAATTGGATGAGCTTTTGTGCTTCCCAGCAGCTCCAGGTCTTGTCCCTGGCCAGTCTGGGCAGCTCTGCGCTCAGAGGCCTTTGGCACGATGGGTCCTCCCAGCAGGGGCTCCAGCGCTCACCGCTGGGTGAGATCTACAGGGCTCAGTGCGCTTGGAGTCCTGGATTCCTCCAGGACTGCTACTGTATTCCAATTGAGTGGTGGTTTGCTCTTCACAGAGCGCTTACATGGGATTCTTACCTTCTGACTGGAGTGTCACCCTCGCCCAGGAATGTGGGTGCTGGAGAGACGGGCTACCTCTTTCTGTAGGCGGATGTTTCTGAAGGCATCTCCCACTGATTATGTAATGACAGCTACTTAACATCTTCTGTAGTCTTGAAGAATTCAGATGAGGAGCTTGTCCAGGGAGGGCTCCCACGTGCGTATTCACTAATTGTGGTCTTTCTCCCCAGCTCGGTTTTGTTTGCGTATTAGAGTTCTGACCATCTTCACTAGAAGTGGGGGCGGCTAGCAGTGACTAGATGCAAGAAGCAAAACGGTAAATTTCCTTTTACTGGCAAAATTAAAACAGTGAACTTGAAATATCTCCCCTACTCCCTGCAGAGACACTCTGAATCAAAGAAAACAATCAGTACTAACCCTGGAAACAATTTAAAAATGAACAAAAAGTCCTACCCTGAAGAAGAAGAATGTCTTACCAGCAAACGGTCTTGGGACAGCTGGTGTGAGAACTATATAAGAGAAATCAACAAATATTAATTGAACACCAGTCATGTGCAAAGCACTTAGCTAGGTCTTAGGGATGAGGACAAAAAGCATGTCACATTTTGTTGTTATAAGTGGGAAAGATAAGTAATTACAAGTAAGCCCAGTGTTTTTAAAAGAGTGTGAACAGAGACCTTATTCTAATCCAGAGAGGCTGTGAAGTGCTGTATTCCCAAGGAACTGAAGTTCTAGCTGATACCTAATGGAGGAATGGGTGTTATCCTGGTGGGAATGCCCTAGAATCTAGGAGAAGACAACAGGCCATTCGAAGGTGAGGAGGCTTGCCAGCATCAGTTTATAAGTGGACAGAGTCGAGAGCTATTTAGGAAGGAGAGCTGACAGACCTCGGGGACTGAATGGATGCTGGGAGTAGGGGTGAAAAGAGAGGAGTCAGGCTTCCTCCCAGAGTTTGAGGACTTTGAGTGCTAAGGGCTTGTAGGAGAACGTTGTGGAGATGTCCGGTAGGCATCTGAAAGAATGGATGGAGGAGGGGAAAGTCGGGCCTGGGAATGGCCAATTTCTGGTCATTCTCATATAGGCAACTGATGGCGAAGGGGATGACCTAGAGGGAGTTGGGAGGACAGCCTAGGATACGTAAATAAGAGAATCTTGTATGTTCTAAAAATTAACATCATTGCAGCTTCCTCAGCCCTAGGATGGTTTTTAGATCTATCAAGGGATAGAAGATTGTCCAGCCCCTTGCTGCCCAGTGTAGTCAGTGGGCTGACGACATTAGCATCACCTGGGTGCTTGCTAGCAATGCAAAATCTCAGGCCCCAGCCCAGACCACTGGATGAGAATCTGCATTTGAACAAGGTCCCCAGGTCATTCATGCACATTCAAAGTCAGAGACACTGCCCCAACACCTCACTTTAGAGTGAGAAAACTTAACAGGTTTAAGCAACTTGCAGAAGATGACACAACTGACCAGCGACAGTCTGTCTTCTAGTCAGGCCTCTTTCCAGTTCTCCACGCTGACCTTGACTTTCGAGATCACATACCAAGACCTTCAGCTGGATGGTCCCTGTAGCTGCTGTGACCACTAGAAGCAGGGTTAGGGGCGAGACTAATTTAATATCAATTAATGTAGACACTAGGCTTAGGGCTAGGGAAAATGTAGTGAAGGATGCCTGTATTGTCCTAATGAACCACACTGGTGCCTACAAAATTTTTATTTTGGCAAAACCGTCCATGAATTTGGAGATGTTGAACAGGTTTCTCTCCGACAATCGTCTCGTTTAATTGTGAAACTAGAATCACTTCCAGGAAGCTCTGAAGAATCAAGTCTGAGTGATGCAATGCTGCTTCCTCCTTCCTTCTCAAAAGCCTGCTCTTTGCCCATTTCTCTGTTCCCAAGGTCATTTTCTCCCCTTCTTGTTTCCAGGATCCACAGTTCCTGCTCTGCTTCCGCTTTCCCCACTGCTGGTTCAGGCTGTCTGCAGCAGCAGCAGCTCCAGGGTGCTGGGACACTGCTGGGTGACGCTCCACAGTGTGTGCTTCCCCATGTGGCTTCCACAGTCCCCTCTTGCTTCTCCCACATGTTAGTCTTCATAGATTAGTCTTCATCAATTCTTAGTATTATTTTTTAGGGATAGGGTCTTGCTGTGTTGCCCAGGCTGCAGTGCAGTGGTATGATCTCTGCTTACTGCAGCCTCCACCTCTGGGACTCAGGCGATCCTCCTGCCTCAGCCTCCCAAGTAGCTGGGACCACAGGCGCATGCCACTGTGCCTGGCTAAATTATTTTATATTTTGTAGAGTTGAGGTCGCACTTTTTTGCCCATGCTGGTCTTGAACCCCTGGGCTCAAGCGATCCTTCTGCCTCAGCCTCCCATTACGGGCAGGAGCCACTGCACACAGCTGATGAATTTTCGTTTAGGCCCCTTTCTTTGTGAGAGGGGGCCCCAGGATTATGCCCCGGGATTAAAAGAAGCTGGGAGGCTCTCCAGGACCCTGAACAAAGGTGGAAGTAGGGTTGTAAATGGAAGAAAAAATAAGAGAGATTCATTATGTTCTAATGACTATGAGGGAAGCTTTAGTTTTTGTCTCCCTGAAGCATCAACCTGCTTTCCTGCTGCTGTTATCACATCCTTCCAGGGCTATCGGCTGTTCAGGAACAGGAGAGCTCTGGAAGAGCAGGGACGACTTTGGCTTCTGTTTCCTGCCCATTGCAGATTAGGCATCAGCAAGGTACCCTCCTGTTTTTGTATGGCTCACCAAACTAAGGGTGATTTTCACATTTTACATGGCTGAAAAACATCAAATGATATTTCAGGACATAGGGAAATTATATGACATTTGAATTTCAGTGTCCATAAATGAAGTTTTATTGGAACATAACCACATTCATTTGCAAGTTGTCCACGGCCACTTTGGTGCTACTGTGGCAGAATTGAGTAGTTGCTGCAGAGACCGTATGATGAGAATATGTGGCATTCTCATCATTTTGCCCTGCCGCTCTGTGCAATGTAAATTGCAGTGACACAGTTATAACTCAGCAGCATTTTGAATGCCACTTGTATTCCCATGCTACAACATTTTATTTTTTATTACCAATATATACAAGAAAAGTGGATTTCAAATATCATTGTGCTTTTAAGGTACAATGGAGTATGAATTGTTACTGAATTAGGCAGCAAAGTGCAATGACATGGTAGCTGTCCTAAGGAACACAATACAACCAGGTGCAGTGGCTCATGCCTGTAATCCCAACGATTTGGGTGGCTGAGGTGGGAGAATCACTTGAACCCAGGATTTGGAGACCAGCTTGGGTGGTATAGTGAGACCCCCCATCTCCACAAAAAGTAAAAAAAAACCAAAATACATGTTGTTACTTCCCATCTTAGCACTCATCAAGATATTTCTAATTCACAAGAAAGCAATGGTCAGAAAAATTAGAAAATTTAAAATTGAATATCTCATCACAGAATTTATTCACAAAAATAAAAAATGAAAATGAAGCTACAACCAAAGTAAGTTTCAGATGGCTCATTTGTTAGCCAAGCAAGGAAAGTCACTTATGGTGAATTAATTAAATCATGCTTGATTACTGCAGCTGAAGAAACATGCTCAGAGAAAGTAAACTTGTTTATTGGCCTTTCCACGACAACAGTTGCTCAAAGAGTTGACATTAGGAATGACATCAGTAGTCGACTAAAAAGGCAAATGGTTTTGAGTGGTTTCCCCTGACTCTCATGACAGGGGTCACCATATGTTATGCACACTGCTCCGCTATTGCTCTTTATTTGAGGAGCCAGTACCAAGTTGGAAGTAACTGAAGAATTGGCCTCTATCAATAGTCTTATGTGGAACAACTACTGGCAAAAGTATTTTCAAAGCTGAGAAAACTGGTCAGGTGTGGCGGCTCATGCCTATAGTCCCAACACTTTGGGAGGCCAAGGTGGGCAGATCACCTGAGGTCAGGAGTTTGAGACCTGCCTGGCCAACATGGTGAAACTACATCTCTACTAAAAGTACAAAAATTAGCCGGGCATGATGGCATGCACTGGTAATTCCAGCTACTCAGGAGGCTGAGGCAGGAGAATCGCTTGAACCCAGGAGGTGGAGGTTGCAGTGAGCTGAGATTGCACCACTGTACTCCAGCCTGGATGACAGAGTGAGAACATTGTCTCAAAACAAAAAGTTGAGAAAACGAATTCAGTACACCCTGAAGTGGAATCTGCTAAGATGTGTTATGACTGTTGGTAGTGGAAATATATGTGTGTATTAGTCCATTTTCATACTGCTATAAAGAAAAGCCTGAGACTGGGTAATTTATAAAGAAAAAGAGGTTTAATGGACTCACAGTCCCGCATGGTTGGGGAGGCCTCACAATCGTTGTGGAAGGTAAAGGAGAAGCCAAGGCAAGTCTTAGGTGGCGGCAAGCAAGAGAGTGTGTGCAGGGGAACTGCCCTTTATAAAACCATCAGATCTCATGAGACTTACTCACTATTATGAGAACAGCATGGTAAAATCCTGCCTCCATGATTCAGTTACCTCCCACTGGGTCCTACCCATGACACGTGGGGATTATGGGGGCTACAATTCAATGAGATTTGGGTGGGGACACAGCTAACTCATATCAGTGTGGAATAGAAAATGGCTCAGTTGGACAACTTACAAAGCTTGTAATAATATAAGGTGTTAAAGCCTATAGATTATTCATTGTATTATTTAAGTCAACAGATACTTTGTGAGAAATATTTGAATCTATCATGCATTATTGAACCAGTATTGTCAATAGTGAACTTCCTTTAGCTCTTGTGGACTTCACTATCAACAGCTCTCATGAATTTTTGTCAGAAATATTAGCTGAATATCCCGACATGGCCTGTAATACAGCAGTTCAATGGTTTAGTAGTGGTAAAGTTTCATTTAAGTTTTGAGCTCAGGACAAAGATTGAAATTTTTCTGAATGAGAACTGCCCCGAACCACCGTTACTAAACACTGAATAGTTTTGGAAATTCACTTTTGCTGCAGACTTGATAGTGTTTCTTAAGGAATTCAGCCTAAACCACAAGATAAAAACAGTGTTTATGTGAAACTCCTACTGTGTTAAGTGATTTCAAGAAGAACTATTGTTTGAATCACAACTAATGTTACTGCTTTAAGCTCTTCCCATGTTGTTAAAAGTTAAAAAAAGAAGAGCTCCATTCCCACACACATTTGCCACAGATACATTATCTGAGCCCAAACTACAGTTTGAGCAGTGTGTTAGGGACCTCAATGCAAACCCAAAAGAAATTTTTATATTTCAGAATCCATTGATCTGCATTTGAGAAGTGATTAATGTGTTGAAAGGCAACTATCTAAAGAAAAATTTAATAGAGTCTAATAGAATCTTATAAAAATGTATAAATGTGTTTTATGTAATAAATATGCTAAGCTAAACATCTTATGCTCATGAGCTGGGTGCAGTGGCT